CAGTTCCGTTCAACGAAGTGGTTGCTTTTTTTAGTTCCGGCAATGAGTTGCGCCGGGGCGGCGGCGGCTCCCCGCCTTTGGCGGCTGCGCCCGGGGGCCCGGCGGTCCCTCTCAGGTAAAAGGAGGCGCGCAGTCACAGTCCTGCGCCGGTCTAGCGAGCTAGGGAATTTTCGCTTGAGGTTTGGGTCGAAGAGGTCACGGGGGAGAGGTTCGTAACGTCACAGGCCTGCGACGGAGCGCGACTGCGTGACTTCGGCCTCCGGGGCGCTGGCGGGCGGGGCGGGGTCTGTAGTTAGCGGCGAGAGTGACAGGAGGACAGGGGTTGTTTCGGCAGTGACGCCTGGGGAGTGACGCAATTGCACCCCTGTGCAGTGATGTCACGGCAGGTGCGGCCAGCGTTCCGAGTCGAGGACAGTTGGCGACACTGAAAATTCAGCGTCTCCGGGAGTCTCTCTCTTTGTAGTCTTTGCCCAGGGCCTTGCCAGGCAAAGGGTAGCCCGACGACCAGCAGCCTCCGCTACTTCTGGGCGCTCGCTAGAAATACAGATTCTCGGGCCCCACCCCGACCTACTTGGTCGGTATCTGTGATCTGTGAACAGGACCTTTAGGTGATTTGCATGCACTGTAAACTGTGAAAGCCATCAGTGTAGTGGAAGGAGCATCGAATTTAGAGTAGAGAGACATGGTTTTGGACCCTGGTTCCTGCTTTCCTTGTTTCATCTGTGCTGCCTTAGAAAATTGTCATGAGCCCGGGCGCGGTGGCTCCGGCCTATAATCTCAGCACTTTGGGAGGCCGAGGCTGGAGGATCCCCTGAGGTCAGGAGTTTGAGACCAGCCTGGCCAACATGGTGAAACCCCGCCTCTACTAAAAATACAAAAATTTGCCAGGCGTGATGGCAGGTGCCTGTAATCCCAGCTACTCAGGAGGCTGAGACAGGAGAATCGCTTGAACCCGGGAGGCAGAGATTGCTTTGAGGCGAGATTGCACCACTGCACTGCAACCTGGGCGTCAGAGCGAGACTTTGTCTCCCCCGCGCAAAAAAAAAAAAAAAAAAGAAATTTCATGAAGTCGTTTTCTCAACGTTAAATTACCGTGTACCACTTTCGGGATTTTTGCCTAATGGCAGTACTGCTTGAACTTTTGATTACTAGATGTGTTTTTTTGTATAGCTATGTCCCATTTAAAAATTAAATTAATTTCCTTGAAACAAAATCCTTATGGTGAATGGGAAGCCAGTGCCACTTGCCACAAATGGGTGAGTAATCATTAAAAAAAAACAAACAAATTATCATAACGAAGAATAAACACTTGCATTTCAGCTTATGGAAGAAGAACCAGTGTCAGATTTCGCAGTTCAGGAATGACTTTAGACAATATCAGTCGGGCAGCTGTGGATCGAATAATCCGGGTGGATCATGCAGGCGAATATGGAGCAAACCGCATCTATGCCGGGCAGATGGCTGTCCTGGGTCGGACCAGCGTCGGGCCAGTCATTCAGGTGGGTGCTTCTTCATCTCCCTCACCCTGGTCCTTGCATGTCTTTATTTTTATGTTTCTTGCAGAAAATGTGGGATCAAGAAAAGGACCATTTGAAAAAGTTCAATGAGTTGATGGTTACGTTCAGGGTCCGGCCAACAGTTCTGATGCCCTTGTGGAACGTGCTGGGGTTTGCACTGGGTACGTGTCTCTCTAGAAGAGCTTATGCAAGCTTACTTTTCTGGTCTGGGTTTAACAATCCCAGGGGCGGGGACCGCCTTGCTCGGGAAGGAAGGTGCCATGGCCTGCACCGTGGCGGTGGAAGAGAGCATAGCACATCACTACAACAACCAGATCAGGACGCTGATGGAGGAGGACCCTGAAAAATACGAGGAACTTCTTCAGGTATTTATCCGTGCTCTAGAACGGGGCTGCTCTAACTTGCTTTGGTGTCTTTTTATTTAACCAGCTGATAAAGAAATTTCGGGATGAAGAGCTTGAGCACCATGACATAGGCCTCGACCATGATGCAGAATTGGTAGGGCCCTACTGTTACCTGTTCTGCTTTGGATGTTTCTTTGTTTGCTTATTGTTTTTAACAGGCTCCAGCCTATGCCGTCCTGAAGAGCATTATCCAGGCCGGATGCAGAGTGGCGATATATTTATCAGAAAGATTATAAAGTGTGTCCAGTTTTGCCTGTCTATAAAAGATGATAGTAATTTACCAAGTGACATTTGCAGAGAAACAGGTGTACAGTTATCGTTGTACTTTTGTACAATGTGAATTTTGTTAATAAATTATAAGGTTTGTTTTTTTTTTTTTAAACTCTGCAGTGTTGATTTTTCTCTGGGTTGTTTTTTCTGCCATGAGACCAACAGGTCACCAGCCTTGTTCAAGTTACAGCAAACGAAGCTGGGCCTTGTTTGGTCTCATACTTAATTTTCTTTTATATACATGTTTTTCTTTTACATGCATATATATATATTTTATTTTATTTTATGTTTTTTGGAGACAGGGCCTCGCTCTTTTGTCCAGGCCGGGTCACAACTCACTGCAGCCTGGACCTCCTAGCCTCAAGCAATCCACCCACCTCAGCCTTCCAAGTAGCTGGGACTACAGGTGTGCACCACCACAGCTGGCTAATTCTATTTTTTTATAGAGGCGAAGTCTCACTATGTCGCCAGGCTGGTCTCTAACTCCTGGGCTCAGTGATCCTCCCGTTTCGACTTCCCAAAGTGCTGGGATTACAGGTGTGAGCCACTTCACCAGGCCCATTTTCTCCTAAAACTTCAAGGACAAATCATTAATAATGTAACAGGAATCTTTAGGAGAAAAAACAATTTGGTTTACTGATAACAAAAGATAATTGGAAACATGAGAGTATTTGAGATTGGCCAAGCAGAACTATGAAGTCCATCAAGTAAGTCAAAGATCATCGTTTCTGTTTTGAATGTGCTACAGTCTGTATGTCTGTGTCTCCCTAGAATTCATACGATGAAATCTTCACTCTCAAGTTGATAGAAGGTGGGGCCCTTGGGAAGTGTGAGGTCATGAGAGTGGAGCCCTCATGAATGGGATCAGTGCCTTATGAAAGGCCCTAGAGAGATACCTCATCCTCTCCACAGTGTGAGACTTCAAGGGGAAGTATGAGACTTCTCTGAGGAAGCAGACCCTTCACAAGCAAAATCAGCCAGCACTTTGATCACGGACTTCCCAGCCTCTAGGACTGTGAGCAATAAATGTTTGATGTTTATAAGCCACCCAGACTGTGGTATTTTGTTATAGCAGCCTGAACAGACTAAGACGGGGGTGTTGCTTCCATCAAAGGATGTACTAAGTTGTGGATTATTTGTGAAATTGAATTACAACCTTTTCCTTAAGGTCTTTTACCACCTCCCCCCCAAAAAAATCCCCCAAAACTGATTCAGATTTTCATACTTTAATGAAATATTTTATAATTTGCAAATTTTTAAGTAATTTATGAAAAACCTAGATCAGTGGATCTCCTCTCTGGCTGCCCATTAGAATGTCCTGTGGAGATTAAACTTTTTTTTTTCAGTTTATGGACCAAGAGTTTTGATTTATTTAGGGTGGAGTTCAGGATCAGAATGGTTTCAGAAGCTCCCAGGTGATTCCGGAGTGAGTTGGAGCTGCAAGCCCCTGAGCTAGATTATAAGATGCTTCTGGGAAAGAACCACATTTTAGGAATTTGCTTCCCACCCAGTGCCCTGCATTTAATCAGCACCTGATGACTTGGCAGGACTTGCCCCACCAGGGTCTGGCTTTGAAGGGTAGTGGACACCAGGATCCTTTGGATTAATCCTCTGCCACCTCTCTCTTTTCCTCAACCGAGAGTGAATTTATGTAATTGAGTGAAAGTCTACGAATCATAATTGTAATAAATTAAGGCTGGGCATTTGTTTGAAATTAGATAGGATAAAGCCAAAGGTTTGAACAAGTTGTGGATGGTTTGTAAAAATTAATCTTACAAAATAAATGCTGTGTGTGAACACGTTGATTAAATTCAAAAGGGTATTATTTGGTTTTTCTGTAAATTGAACCTTGAAATAAAAGCACAACAAGGTTTTCTTAAGGTACTGATCTGCTCTTTAACAAGAATTTGTAAAGGGTTATAAAAGGTTTACAAGAATCTCACCTCATGGTCAAACTAGTTAAGATTGGATAGATTTATCTATAAGGTATTATTAAAAATTGGGGATGACATTAATAGTAGACTGATGCAAGGATGACATTTGACTCTGTCTTGAACAAGATTTTTATGTAATAGTAAAGGATAATGAAAGATTTTTGTTTGCCTTGCAAATAAACTACCAAAAAAAGAAGGGAAAGGCAAGAGACAAATTGTTTGGAAAGTTGTCTTCCCTTTTAATGGGTAAAGGTTTTGTGCTTTTTAAAAAAGTTTTTGAGTCATCATTTTGGCTAATGATAACCTGGAATTCTATTTTATAATATCAAGTGTTTTAAACCTTTAATATGTTCAGTAGGCTTCCCCAAATCGAACTTTAGCTTCAAGATTGTCTTTTTTGACCCCTAACTTTTGGATGCCATAGAGGGCCCCTGGATTATTTGACATGTTTAATTACATGGGATTGCCAAAATAAGAATAATGTTTAATCTTATTCAGGTTACATTTTAGTGAATAACATTAATATATATATTAATATATGTTCCAAAATTGTATAAGATTTCTAAAATTCTAATATCTGAGTATATGATATCAATTATAATTAGGGTTATTATGTTAAGTTATTGTAAACCACAGAAATAACGAAATTTCTTTGTCAATTGTGTTTTTGACTGTGACTGTCTAAAGACATCTTGTGATTCACAGACAATCGTAGTCTTGTTTTGATCCTCTTCAAAAGGTGGTTTATAATCAGCTGTAGAACTTAGGTGCTCTTAAATGCATATTTCCAATATCTTTAGATTGTGATATTAGAATAAAGGAAAAACATTCAGGACTCATGAAGAGCTGAAATATTCATGAATATCAAGCAGAGCAAGAGTTAACTGAATGGGCTGAACTAATAGAAGACATGTAATCTGTTTAACTTTTTGCTTAAAACTTTGCTGATGTTTTGTTTTTCAGAGTCAAGAAAACTTTTATTTTGAGCTATTTACAGCTTTTAACAATTGAGTAAGGTATACTCCTGTGAACAAAATTTGGAGTGTATTTGTTCCTCTGCTGGTTTCTCTAGAATTCAGAAACTATTTGTGAGTATTCTTATGGCAATGTAGTTATTTGCATAAGTGCAACAAGAATCCATTTTCTTTTGCAACAGGACACAATTGGAGAAACTGGTGGTTTTACCAGTTTCTGATAGAAGGGTGTGCTTCCCTTTAAGGAATCAAGCTTGACTTGCAGAGCCAAAAAAAAGGAGAAACTGGCCTCATACCTTGTCTACACAGTCCTTGTACAGGGCTCCTAACCTGTGATGAGTAAAGAATGTCACTTTCTAACAGGTCCAGGAGCCCCAAGTTATCTTGGGACCTCAAGAAGAGAGGAATTTACCCAACTCATAGGTATTGGAGGGTACAAACCCATTGCTGGGCTTGACTTTAAAAAGTCTTTTCTGATATTCCTTATGGAACAGAATTCCATCAGAGCCAATTTTAAAAGCATATGTGAAAAATAATTATTCTTGCTGTACTTTATGCAAATAATCAGGCCAAGTATAAGACTAAAGTTTATTTTGCAAACAATCCTATTATGATTTGTTTTTAACAAAAATGAAGACTGGAGAGTTTCAAAACTTATCACACTTGTCATTAAATTCTAGTTTTATTAGTTGTTTTTAAGTTTTTGTCTGTATTTTAGACTAACCCTACTTATTCTGTGAACCAACCAGTGATCTCTGGCTGAAGCTCAGAAGAAACAAGGGATGGTTAATATAGAAATCTGGATCTGGATCAATATTCTAGAGGAGGCGGAGGTTGCCGTGAGTTGAGATCATGCCATTTTACTCCAGCCTGGGCAACAAGAGTGAAACTCCATCCCAAAAAAAAAGAAAAAAAGAAAACATGTTCAAACCAATCCTTGTACATGAATGCTCATAATAACTAAAAGTGGAAACAACTCATGTCCATCAACTGATGAACAAAATGGCAATATACCCAAACAAGGCAATCTTACTCAGCTATAAAAAGGAATAAAGTAGTGATACATGATACAACATGGATGAACCTTAAAAATATTATGCTTGGG